CTTTTTAAAAAGCAAAACATTATACTCATAAATTCTCAGGGACTGAACTAAGGGCACCCAACCCGGGACCACATTCTTTGATTCCTTCTTTCAATGATTATTTTATTGTTTTTTATTTTTTTATTTTTTTTGAGACAGAGTCTCGCTCTGTCACCCAGGCTGGAGCACAGTGGCGCAATCTCGGCTCACTGCAAGCTCCGCCTCCTGGGTTCAAGCCATTCCCCTGCCTCAGCCTCCTGAGTAGCTGGGACTACAGGCACCCACCACCACACCGAGCTAATTTTTTGTATTTTTAGTAGAGACAGGGTTTCACCATGTTAGCCAGGATGGTCTCAATCTCCTGACCTTGTGATCTGCCCACCTCGGCCTCCAAAAGTGCTGGGATTACAGGCATGAGCCACCACACCCGGCCCATTCAATGATTATTTATTAAGCATCAACAAATACAATGATGACTACTCTCTTATGGAGACTATATCCCATGGAAGTAAACAGATAATAAATAAATATACTATGAATACAAACACGTACACACAGTTTCCTGGAGATGTTCAGTCAGCAATTAGATTAAGCAACTGAGGCTCTGTAGAGACAAGTGAGGGGCTAAAAATATAGATTTGAGGGAAAATGCAAAGGAGAGAGTACATTCCCTCATATAAAATTGTTTCTCCTGGTGAGGTTTCCTGCAATTTTGGCACAAGGCATGCATTCGTTTTCAGGTCTATCGGTTATTTACTGTGGTAATACTGTAGATCGGCAGATTACTGCAGAATCCAATGGACTGAAGCCATAAGCATTCACATCAGGCCTCTGAGGGTCAGTGATTTGGCTTGGCTCTGCTGGGTGGTCCTTCTGCTCCAGTCTGTTCCGCCGTTCTTTGTTGCCTCCTTGGTACAGACACTGTAATGGGTGCCCCAGAGGATTCTAAGGTGAATAGGTCAGCTCCCTGTGTCTGAGGTTTAAATCCTGTAGGAGCAGAGGTTTCCAGCATTAATTTTGCTACGAGACAGAGGTTGAAGTTGGGGATTTAGGGGCAAGAGCAGGGAGCCCATGCTCCCCTGGGGCCATCAGAAGAGGGGGCTCTGAGTGTGGATGGGAGGGGGCCTATACTAGGGAAATGGGCAGTTATGTTCCGTATGGACTAGTAATCACATTAGCTAACAGTTATGCCATATGCACCTACAGTACAGCCTTCACTGCTCCAAGCACTTTACACATATGAATGCCAATCTTTATAACCCTGTGGAGTTAGCACTATTATCCTCATTTTACAGATAAGTAAGCTGAGGCTCAGAGAGGTTAAAATACTTGCCCAAGGTCACAAAGGTCAGGTATACACTGGGGCTTCTGGGATTTGAGCCAGCAGTCTGGCTCCAGAGCCTGTACCCTTGACCTGACCATGGCTGCCCCTTGAGAAACTTCCCTGCCACTGGGGGAGTGCTGAGTGCAGAGAAGACATTTCATACAGGAAGTGACATTTCAGTTACATCTTCTGGCAATGAAGCTCCCCCTAAAATAAGGGGTCCTCATGGGGGAGGATCACCCAACCACAGCCCTTTCCAGTGCCCACTGTCAGCACAGCAGCTGTGTCCTTGCTGGTAGAACACCCCATCTCTCACCACCTGCTTCCCATGCTGGGCCTGGGCTTGTCCCTCCTGGGATACCTCCAGCTACATTTGCCTCCACCTCTCATTAGGAACCTGGGGTGACTCCCAAGAGAAGGCCCTGGTCTCCTTAAATATCCCAATTCTAACCTGCAGACACCATGGACATACTTATTACTCAAAGGATGGTTGAATAAAGTCTTGATCTGCAAGAAGGACATAGACCACTGAGCCCCAAGCTGACATTCCCCCAGTGTTCCCTACTTACAGCCCCAGGAAATGGGTCTGGGCAAGGAAGGAGAGGCTGGGGACTCTTGTGTGTAGAGGGGCTTCATATGCGCTGACATGCCCCCTCCACCTCTTTGTGCAGTCAAAGCCTGCCTCCCACTCCATTCCCGACCCCCAGCTCTCCCTGCTCTGTTCCTAGTGTCTGCCTGGCTGGCCCATTCTGCCTTCCCTGGTCAGCCCATTCTGCCTTTCCTGGTCTTGCCCGCTGAGTCTCCTTCCTTTGACCCCAGGCTCCTGCAGTGGGCATCAGAACAGCCTCCTTTGAAGGGGCAGTTCCTCAGTGGCCTCACTGTTTCCTTCTGAGTGTTCTCAGACCCACTGCTGTGTCACTATAGGGCACCAGGGCCCAGTGAGGACTGAGATGGGGACATATCCTTTTTCCTATCAGCTCCTGGGAAACAGAACAGTCAGAGGCTTCTAAGGGGCTGGACAGAGGGGCCACTCAGCACACAGCTGAGGATATCTTCTGTTCATAGAGAGAAGTGGGTGGTGCAGGATACATTTCATGACATACACTCCTCAAAAATATTGAGCCCAGAACAAATGGCTCAGGCCGACCTCAGCGATTCTAGCAATTGCCATTCATGCAACCTGCATGGGAAATTTTCTGTGCTGATTCAAGACCAAGAGACACATATACTTCTCCCCTAAAACTCAGGATCCATGACTACCCATTTCAAAACAAAGAAATCCAAGAAGATCTACCTGGTATACATTACAGTGCATTTTTTTAAGACATATATTATAAAAGCAGACAGAGCTCCATTCCGCCAACAAAACACAATACAACTAGTGCAACATACCCTCATTATGTTAGGGCAGGACATGAGGGGGCAGCAAGAACTACCAGGAATCCATTTGTACCACAGGGAAGTGGCTATCAGAACATTAAAGGAAGTGATGTTGGCACATTTTATTGGCAAGAGGATTCACCACGAGGAAGAAAAGGCCAGAAGGCGACTCCCGGTAAGGAGCAAGGCCCACAAATCCTCGGGTGAGTCTGAGGGAGGAGGTGGTGGCTGTGGGGTCAGCAGGTGGACACCTCCATCACGTGGCTCCCTCTGCTGGGCTTGTGGCCCCATGTGCAATAGAGAAACTAATGGAAGGTTGAGTCACCCAATCAGAAACAAGCTGGCCAGACGTAATGGCTCACACCTGTAATCCCAGCACTTTGGGAGGCCGAGGCAGGTGGATCACCTGAGGTTAGGAGTTCGAGACCAGCCTGGCCAACATGGCAAAACCCCATCTTTACTAAAAATACAAAATTAGCTGGGCTTGGTGGTGCATGCCTGTAATCCCAGCTACTCTGGAGGCTGACGCAGGAGAATGGCTTAGAACCCGGGAGGCGGAGTTTGCAGTGAGCCGAGATCGTGCCACTGCACTCCAGCCTGGGCAACAGAGGGAGACTCTGTCTCAAAAAAAAAAAGAAAGAAAGAAAAGGAAAAAAAAGAAACATGAAGCTGAAGCTGAGATGCGCTTGCCACTCCAGGGGCATCCTGAGCCTTTGGAAAGAACCCATCGACAGGGTTCTCAGAAACATCAGAGCCACATTTTCTCAGGGGGGCCTCCCTGTCTCTCCAGAACCCAGCTCCCAGCACCCCTAAGGACAGAGCCTGCCCAGCTCTGCCCGTGTCACTTCACTGACCCCCACCCCTGCCAGGCTTCGCCCACACCTGCAGGGCCAGCACCCAACATGCTGAGAGAATGGGGACCCAGAACCAGATGAATACATCAGGGGAAACCGAATCCATTCTCTCTTGGGGTCCTGAGCCTCCCAGTGACAGAAGATCCAGGAGATGCGAGTGGGAGGTCGCCCTAACAGGATCTAACATCATGCTCCAGATTGCTGAAGGAACACAGATCGGTGCCTCCTCTCCTTGACTCTACCCTCCTCACTCCTTAGCACCAGGCCTGGCTGTACATCCCTGCCAAGGTGCAACTAAGACCTTCACCTGCAGCTCAGGGGTGCCCCAGACAGGAGCACAAGAGGAGGCTCATCCCCACCCACAACCCAGGCCGGAGCGAATCTGGCTGCCCAGGCTCTGTGTCTGGCTTCTGCCCCAGGACCTGAGCCCGTGTAAACTCAGGCTTCCTTGGCCTGCCCTCCCCAGGCCCAGGTTCTAAAGGTGTGCTCCCCACCACTTCCTTGTTGCTCCTCCACTTTGTCCCTAGAATTACAGCCCAGCTCTAGGTGGGACTGTGAAGCTCTGCCCAATGCTTTCCACAAGAAGTCAGATTCAGGCCCTTGTGCCTGAAGACTCCTTGTGAAGACTAGATGACACCTTCTCCAAGAGCAGCTAAGGAATCACCTTGGTTCCTCAGGCTGAGTATACATTTTCTGTACGGAACTTCAGAAAGAAATGGTCAACATTCATTCCTCACTTCACCAGAGAAAGAAGAAAATGTCACGTGCCTTTGATTCCCTCTTTTTACCAAGACTCCACTGAGATAAAACTCCTAACACAGAAACCAACACATATTCTCAACACTGGGTACCTGCTGGAGGTCCTGCCTTAGCCCCGAAGCCTCAGGTTCCCATGGGGACAGGTTGGTTGAGAACTGGTGGCCTAGCTCTCAGCCTGACACCCAACAGTATCCCCACCCAGGAGGCAGATGGTAGTGCAGGCACAGGTTCTGCAGGCTTTCATCTCGTGGAACGTATGTTAGAGGGTGTCCTCGTCACTCGCCATGCCCCAGAGGAATCAGCAGGGACATCAGGACTGAGAGAAGACATGGCACATGTGACCTCCTGTCCTGGAAACCCCACATCTTTCTGACTGTGCTGATCACACGGACAATATCTAGAAAAGTTCTGCTCTGCACAGTGTTCTGTCTACCAGGCCCACCCATCTGAGGACCCAGATGCTAGGAACACACAGATACTGAAGGAGCAACCACCTGCCTAAGGTGCAGGTACCCCTGCATCCATCTGTAGGAGGAAAAGCAAGAAACTACCATTTATATGGATTCTTTGGCCCTAAGAATGAACCACCTATTTAGGAGTAACACAGTGATGCAGAATGACCAGGGAGGGTCTTTCTCAACCATGCTCCCTGGTCATTCTGCATCACTACAATACACATAGAATCCCCAGAATACACACCTATTAAAGCCTCAATATTCTTGCTTCATACAAACATTTGCTTACAGATCCTGAACACACACACCGCCCCCCACCCCAGTGGTGTGTTGCTAACTGCTTAATAAAATGCTCTCCAGGGGGAAATAGGAAAGCCTAGAATTGTGATGCTTAAGTGGTGTAAGTATCTCAGCATGACTAATTTTAAACTACCAACCTAACGCCACTGAACACAGAGATGAGAAGAGATGTGCTGTGCCCAATGGCTACCCCAAGCCAGTACAAGCCAGCTCCAGCACAGCCACATCCTTTCATAGGAATATGTGTACACAATCTACCTGCACCCTGAGTAGGACCCACAACTCTCACCCCAAATATAAAAACAAAACCAAACGATGTACCTCCAGAACACAACCTCCTCATATATCCTGAACAGACACACACAACTGAGATAGGATAGGGTGGCCATAGCCTCCATTAAAGGAGAACAACCTTGCTAAACAGATGAAGAGAACAAACCATCCGACAGTGCACAAGGAGGTCCTGCAGTAAGGAGGTGGAAAAGAAGAAGGGGAAATCCCCAAATTCGCACAAGTGCGAAAACCCATGATTAGTGTCCCTGGGTTGACCAGTGCTCACTATAACAGTGAAAAACACACCCTTGGGTAGAGATTTAAGATGTTAATGATTCACCTGATATAGGCACTAGCATGTGCAGCAATAGCGCATGCACGTCCAGAGAACAGTCCAGAGAGTGCTTAACAGTGACACCCCTTCCCACCCCTTCATGAATAGTCATGTAAGGCTCCCATAAAGGAGGTTTCCCCAGTGTCAGTCAATGCTGTCTCACCTTTGAGCAGCCCACTCTGATCGGCTGTCAGAGTGTACATTCACTTTGCAGTAACCTCTCTTGCTTACTTTTACGTTGGACTCACTCTCAAAGTAAGACTTCTTTTGTGCAGCAAAGTCAAGAACCTGAACCAGCCCACCAGCAACACAACTGCTACCTGTACCCTAAATACACAGATGGCCTGCACCAATTATTACTTAAATTTGCAGACAAAACTCTACCTGCCCCAAATGCTCACCTCACTGCTAAAACCATATATGTACATATATACGTGCCCAAATACAAACACGTACAATGAACACAGTACCCATATATACCCATATATAGTGTGAACCCTGAAAGGGCTGATCATGAGTGGCTAACTGGGCCTAAACTCAAAATGGAGCCAAGCAGCCATTTGCTGACTGCAAGTCTCACACATTTACCCTGTTTCCTGCAAAAACCACGTACTTGTGTTACTTTGGGACTTTCACAGCTGTCTGTTCCTGTTTATGTCACCTGAATCAAGGGTTACCATTTCATCATATGGACTTAAGAAATAGACTGTGACTTGCATCAGCCAATCAGAAATAAACAAGCTTGTATCCCTCATTTGCAGAGTGAACCAGATCGGGAATCTGAGAACGAATTTCTCTGTAAAAGATAATACCTCTCTTTGTTCTTTCAGAGTGTATCTTTGTTTTGCACTGAAGGCTGGGACTCCTTGATTTGCAAACAGCTCAGTGGAATCAAATTTCTATTTTTTTCTTTTGTTATTTTTTTAAGAAAATCCTTTTCAGTAGATTTGTTAACAGTACATAATGAAAATCCTATAGGCATAGGCTCAAAAAAAAAAAAATCACAAGGTATACAACACTTGTGTCATGCATCACCCAGAAAAAGAATCACATACAATCCCACAGCTCTAAAATACAGGAATCCATGATTCTTGAATCCAAACACAACCTACACAGCCTCTCTGTTTCCAAATACATGCACTGAACCTCCCACATCTCCCAGAATACAAAACACAGAAGCCACATAAACTCAAATACACACAGAACCACAAACTATTTTTATCAAATACATATAAGTCCACCTCACGAACTCTGAGAACACACATACAAGTGGCAACACCAAATTCTGCGAGTATTACATTTCACAACAGACACAGAGGACCACTAAGTCTTAATATACCCCAAACCCCTCATATACACACTCACAAACTACCCATGAATACACACCTCACCCTCCCAGATAAAACCCATACAATACAAAAAAAAAAAAACCACAAAAACACCAATAATACTCTAATATACGCACACAACTTTCATATACCCATGGGCACATACAAACTCACACAAATATCCCCAATCCCTGAGTGTATAAATCCCCCGAAACACTATCCAATCAATATGCTACATCTCCGGAATACAACCTCCTCACCTCATCCCCTAAACATGCCCAAACACATGTACGAACATCCTAGCATTCTCCAAAGAAATACACTTTAAATACTAACAATCCCGTATTCTATAAACAGACTTAGATAATTCATCTATCTGCTGATAAATATACACACAAACCAGTATACACACCCAAGATGCACAGAAATATCTCCAGCATATCATTTATAAATACCCATAAAAACAGTTCCCAATCCCAAATTATCCCAATCTAGTATGAACCAGCTCCCACATTGCCAAGTACTAACCAATAACCATATCACATACCTCTAATACATATAAATTCAACTCTCCCACTCTCCTGTATAAAAAGAGAACCTCATCTCTCTATCAGACACACACATACTAAATTCCCAGAATATATAACCCTAATAACCACTTACTGAAAAACACAAGCACATAGCTCCACAAAACCTTCATCTAAACTGCCACGCCCTTGAACACACCCACAGACTCAATACTCATGTATTTGTCTACATGCCCTAAATATACCCGCGATTAACTAACACGCCACAAATATGCAAACATGCCACCTTATATCCCCAAATACACATACAGTTCCACAATACCTGCACATATGTAATCACACTTCCAAATGCTCACACAGAAATAACTCCTCCATCTTCCAAGACACAGAATCATATAAACTCCACCTCATAACTGCACACGTTCATCCTACCAGTCCCCCAGTAGACATGGATCTGCCCTCACACATTGAAATAGCCATACACACCCCCTGAAAATAATGAAAAGAAGCACGCATCACCATGCAACATGCCCTGAGTATACAAATGGTCTTCCTACATTTCCCAAATACGTAAACCAAACAGAGCGTACATCCACAAAATAGACACAAGCACTTTCTCTGTTATTGCCCATGTGCACAAGATAATTCTTCCAAATCTGCCAAACATTAGACAAATACAAATCGCCAACATTCATCTGAGAAAACACATGGAAAATACATCTTCACAACCCAAATCACAAATATATAACCCCAATTCTTCTGGTATACATATCTTACATCTCATATTCTCCAAATATAAACTCTCACTCCTACACACTCTCACAAAAACAGTTATGACCTTCTTTTTTAGGGGGCGGGGAATGGAGTCTCGCTCTGTTGCCCAGGCTGGAGTGCAGTGGCACGATCTGGGCTCATTGCAAACTCCGCCTCTTGGGTTCAAGTGATTCTTCTGCCTCAGCCTCCCGAGTAGCTGGGACTACAGGCATGCACCACCACACCCAGCTAATTTTTGTATTTTTAGTAGAGACGGGGTTTCACCATGTTGGTCAGGCTGGTCTCAAACTCCTGACCTCAGGTGATCCATCTGCCTCGGCCTCTCAAAGTGCTGGGATTATAGGTGTGAGCCACCGTGCCCGGCCCAGTTATGACATTCTTTAATCTGCAGTCTCCACACAGACACCACCAACCCACACATGTGAATACATATTAGATTCTCACCAATTAAATACATATCAAATTCCAAACTAAGAATTCATATAAACATATTTTCACATACACAAAACCACCCGCACAAATCTCACACCCTCCAAAATCCAAAATAAATCTTCCTGACATTCTCAAGTACACACTAACCCAACCACCCAAGATAACACACGTGTGTGCAGTAAATTTTAGATACATGTGTAGCCTACAATTTACAAATAATATACCACTACTTTTTATATGTAAATCCCACATAAGTAAGCGATTGTCATGGAAGCTTTTCTTGACTTTGGCCACACTCTTGCATCCACAACCAACTTGTGCTACCAAGCGAACAAACTATGACTAAAGGACTGTTCTTCCACTTTGCAGCTGCTCCTATCAGTGACAAATCAGCGTATTAGAACATGCATGCTGGCTGATCATTCTGATCAAGTCAACAAGCTTCACAACTTACTCAATGAGGTCGTCCGTGAGAACTTCACTGTTTTACGGGGACAGGAGCTACTTCTTTGCTGAACTGCATCACGGTTTCAACTGCTGAGGTTTTCTTCAAGCTTTTGCATTGTTTGGAATGTGAAAGGCACGGCCGAGACACACTTTGAGGTTCCCACTGCATTGTTACACCTCCCCCCTCACTTCAGGGCCAGGTGAGCAAGGGAAAGGAGCGCGGCCTGGGCGTTACCTTCTGATCACCCTTGGCTTTATTTTTAGGTAACACCAAGAAGGACGCCATGAGAGCGAAGGCCGGTGGGTCACCGCCCTTTGCTCTCGTGCTGCGCGTCTCCCTGCCATCAACCGCCGCAACCGGCGCTGGGAGCGGTTGAGGGCGGCCGGCCTCGCGCTGGAACCTCGCCCGCCTCAAGGCTCCTGCGGCGGCACACGGGGCAGGCCAGGAGCCCGCCCTAGGAGGGCCCCGCTGGAGATGTGGAAATGGAGGGACGCGGCACCTGGGTGCTTCCTGGGGCCAGACAACGCCCCCTCATTGGAACCTCCATGACCGTGCCTCTGAGAAACCAGCGCGTCCGCAACGATCACTCCTAATTTTCGGTAATACAAACCTGCAGTCCATGCACTTAGGTTTAATCGTCACATCCTTTCTGCTCATTTGCAGGATTCCTATCATCTGTCTCCACGTGATAACACTGAAGAGCCTTCACGTTGATGCAGTCCCAGGGCCTCAAGTGCAGAGTCTGAGAGCTCTGCAGGACACAGCATGGAGCCGCCATTCCTCTACTGGGTGGAGGAGCATGTGTCCTCTGAACAGGGGATCCAAGCCCTGAGATGTTCTTTCTCAGCTGTCAGTGCGGCCCAGGACTTTCTGTGGGGATGCTCAGACAGCAGGGGCCGGAGGACTTTTAGCCACCACCTCCCATGGCCAGTCTTCACAAATTACCTTTGGCTAATTTGACTGTCTCTCCTCCTGGGGTCTAGGACTTCAAACATGTACAGAAGCGATTGCAGAATTAAGACAAGACACTTCCACAATATATTTTTTGTATCACTGGCTCAGAAAAAGACTCATTCAAATCCTGTATCAAAGCCACGTGTGAGAATCTTGAGAAAGCATCAGCTGACTGACTTGACAAGGGAGGAAGCAACCAAAAATTCTGCGCTTCTTCAGTATCTGAGTATGATATTTTGCTTCAACATCCCTCTTAGATGAAGTTATTGATTGAAAATCATTTAAGTTTGCCCCATGGTAAAAGATCAAGTCCTCAGAAAGATCTCCAAAGTGTTTACGGTTTGTTTTGTTTTGGTAAGTTTACCATGATTTTGCTTGAATTGCTCTCCGTTGATCTTCTCAGCTAAGATGGAGGTAGAGTTGCACAGTGGAAGAGGGCTGCATGTAAGAAGGCAGTTCTGTCTCAGAGGACAAAAGGCCTGGGAGCACCCAGACAGTCACTGCATGGAGGTCACTCCCCTCCCAGTGGCCACTGTGGAGACATTTCACAGAAATGCTTGCTGGACCATTCAGGTTCAGAGTTGGGACAAAACCGAGAACTCATGGGGATATTGGACAGGAGTTAGGAAATGACCTTCTCACACAACTGGGGCAGTGGGGGAGAACCCTGGGCTTGAGACTTGCAATCCACCACTTGCCCCTGCCCCTGCCCCTGCAGTGTGGCCGCTGTTACATTTTCCTGCAACTCTGCCTTCTTGAGTCCAAATGTCTTCAAAAGGGGCAAATGCTTCGTAAGTGCCGACAGGGTGTGTTTCAGTGAATGTTTGCAGTGTGCACCGGTCTGGCTGAAGGCCTCTTCCCTTCCCCAACACCCTCCCATCGTGCAAAATTACCCTGCCCAGCAGGGAGTGACTTGTGTGTCTCAGAAGATTTTGTTGCTGTGCTCTGAGTTCTCACTCCTCATCTCCTTTGACCAGTTTCTTCTAATACTCCCCTTGTTCACAACACAGAACATGAGTGCTCTTTCCTATCATTTTGACACTAATAAACGGACAGTGATTCTCAGTGTGGAAATGAGAATGAAGCTTTTTTTAAAGACAGGCTACAATAATTCCCATGCAGAGAACCACATGCGATGACACTGGATTCCAAACAGCAAGAACGTATGGTGAAGATGAGGCCAACAGTGAGCTGAGAGAGGCCAGCCAGGGTGTGTTTCAGTGAAGATGAGAAACAATCAGATAACACCTGTTTCCTCCAGGAAAGAAAATGTGGCCAGGGAAAAGAGATGGGAGGAAGGCTGGTCATTGCCTATTCCACTGTGCACAGTTTGAATTTGGAGCCATGAAAAGTATTGCTTGGTTAAATTAAAATCATTCAAAAGATAAAACATAAACATTTAACACCAGCACAATATGCTGGGAAACAAAATGAAAGGATTTCTGGTCTCGGTGCTGTAGGTCACATAGCCACTCTTTCCTGGATTGAGGCTTTCCAGCAAAGGGGCTGGGACGTAAGGCTGGCCTGCTGGTGTGGACAGAGATTCCAGCAACATGCATGACCTGGGGGTACAAGGATTGCTTCCTAAACAATGATAAGCACACAGCCACCTAATAGTCTGGATCGGCTGAGACCATCCTGATTTCAAACACCCAGTCCCCTTGCCTTCCTAAGAACCCCTGTGTTTCTCAGACTGAAAATGTGTTTTGAACTTTGTTCACGAAGTGAGGCCGCTGTTGAAATTCGTCAAGACTGGGAAAGAGCCAAAGTGGGAAGGAGCATGGGTTGATTGGCACAAAAGTAGGTCTGCTGATAAAGAATGGAAGTAAAGGGGCCATCAGGTAGAAGCTTTTGCTGTGAGTCAGAAGGACAATTTAAAAGTTGCCTAAAGAGGCACACGCCATCTCTGCTGCTGCCTTCCAGTTGGAAGGGAAACTCAGGTTCTTGCCTAATGGCCGAAGCCCTTCACAGAACGTCCCCCACCCCTAACAGCTGCCCACTGCCCCTCCCCCTCTGCAGAATGTCTGGGGTCCTATGTTCCAGGAACCTGTTTACTTTCAAATTTTCCCTGTTTCAGTTGGACTCAGGAGCATCTGGTGAGCCAGGTCACTCTCTGGGTCTTACCCTTGGCTTTTCTTATTGCGGAAACTGCCAGACGGCGGTGGTCAGTGCCCAGCCTGAGGGGATGGCTTCGAATGGAGGTAAGCCTGTAGGGATGAGGGCATTATCTGAGAGCTCATTCACCTCTTTCCTTTGTCTCCACAGCATACCCAGTGCTGGGACCGGGCGTGACCGCGAACCCTGGCACCTCCCTGTCTGTGTTCACGGCTCTGCCCTTCACCACACCCGCTCCCGGCCCAGCACACGGGCCGCTCCTTGTGACTGCAGGGGCTCCTCCAGGCGGCCCTCTGGTGCTGTCTACCTTCCCCAGCACACCTCTGGTGACAGAACAGGATGGCTGCGGCCCGAGTGGGGCCGGGGCTTCCAACGTCTTTGTCCAGATGAGGACAGAGGTGGGGCCTGTGAAGGCCGCTCAGGCGCAGACCTTGGTCCTAACTCAGGCCCCCCTCGTCTGGCAGGCTCCAGGCGCCCTCTGCGGAGGTGTTGTGTGTCCACCTCCCCTACTCCTGGCAGCTGCTCCTGTGGTGCCTGTTATGGCTGCCCAGGTGGTTGGGGGCACCCAGGCCTGTGAGGGAGGCTGGTCCCAGGGCCTTCCTCTTCCACCACCACCACCACCGGCTGCCCAGCTGCCCCCCATTGTGTCCCAAGGGAATGCTGGGCCATGGCCACAAGGGGCTCATGGAGAGAGCAGCCTGGCTTCCTCCCAGGCCAAGGCCCCGCCAGATGACTCCTGTAACCCCAGGAGTGTCTATGAGAACTTCCGACTCTGGCAGCACTACAAGCCCCTGGCCCGGAGGCACCTTCCCCAGAGTCCTGACACCGAAGCGCTTTCGTGCTTCCTCATGTGAGTGTCCTCGGGGCATTGGAGCTGGTCCTTATAGACTGAGACTGACTGCACTGGTTTACAGCCCAGTTCTCCGATCGCTGGCCCGGCGGAAGCCCACCATGACCCTGGAGGAGGGACTGTGGCGGGCCATGCGGGAATGGCAGCACACGAGCAACTTTGACCGGATGATCTTCTACGAGATGGCGGAAAAGTGAGTCTGGGGTCCTGGGAGCAGGGCCCGCGCTCAGCACAGCCTGGGCCTCCTTCACCGCCAGGTTCCTGGAGTTTGAGGCTGAGGAGGAGATGCAGATTCAGAAATCGCAATGGATGAAGGGGCCCCAGTGCCTGCCTCCTCCAGCCACACCGAGGCTTGAACCTCGAGGACCCCCGGCCCCTGAGGTGGTCAAGCAGCCAGGTATGGCTTCCCACATTCCCACAGGAGCCATGACCACGCCCGTCCTCCTCCCTCTCTGCCTCAGTGTACCTTCCCAGCAAGGCCGGCCCCAAGGCCCCGACTGCCTGCCTGCCACCACCCAGGCCCCAGAGGCCAGTGACCAAGGCCCGCCGGCCACCACCCCGGCCCCACCGGCGAGCAGAGACCAAGGCCCGCCTGCCACCACCCAGGCCCCAGAGACCAGCAGAGACCAAGGTCCCTGAGGAGATCCCCCCAGAAGTGGTGCAGGAGTATGTGGACATCATGGAGGAGCTGCTGGGGCCTTCCCTCGGGGCCACGGGGGAGCCCGAGAAACAACGGGAAGAGGGCAAAGTGAAGCAGCCACAGGAAGAGGACTGGACGCCCCCAGACCCGGGCCTCCTGAGCTACATTGACAAGCTGTGTTCCCAGAAAGACTTCGTCACCAAGGTGGGCTGGCCTGGAGTGCTGGGGTCTGCTGGGGAAGCTCACGCCTTCTTCCTTCTGTTTCCAGGTGGAGGCCGTCATTCATCCCCAATTCCTGGAAGAATTGCTTTCCCCAGATCCACAGATGGATTTCTTGGCCCTAAGCCAGGACCTGGAGCAGGAGGAAGGACTCACCCTTGCCCAGGTACCCCAGGGGCAGGAGGGACCTGGCACACAAGTGCCAGTAAGTGCCCCCTTTCCTCCCGCAGCTAGTGGAGAAGCGCCTCCCACCCTTGAAGGAGAAACAGCATGCGAGGGCAGCCCCTAGTCGTGGCACAGCCCGGTTGGACTCAAGTTCTTCTAAGTTTGCAGCTGGCCAAGGAGCAGAGAGAGACGTCCCTGACCCCCAACAAGGGGTTGGCATGGAAACCTGCCCACCCCAGATGACTGCCCGGGACTCTCAGGGACGAGGCAGAGCACACACTGGCATGGCCAGGTCCGAAGACTCTGTTGTGCTTTTGGGATGTCAGGATTCCCCTGGGCTGAGGGCTGCCTGGCCAACCTCTCCTCCCCAGGACCACAGACCCACCTGCCCTGGCGTGGGTACCAAGGATGCCTTGGATCTCCCTGGAGGGTCTCCTGTCAGGGAGTCACATGGGCTGGCTCAGGGGTCAAGTGAGGAGGAGGAACTCCCCAGCCTGGCCTTCCTCTTGGGTTCCCAGCACAAGCTTCTGCCCTGGTGGCTACCCCAGAGCCCTGTCCCTGCCTCGGGCCTTCTCAGCCCAGAAAAGTGGGGACCCCAGGGAACTCATCAGTCCCCATCTGCTGAGAGAAGAGGCCTCAACCTAGCACCTTCTCCTGCCAACAAGGCCAAGAAGCGACCTCTCTTTGGAAGCCTGTCCCCTGCTGAAAAGACACCCTACCCAGGGCCTGGGCTCAGGGTCTCTGGGGAGCAATCCCTGACTTGGGGGCTGGGTGGCCCCTCACAGTCTCAAAAGAGAAAGGGTGACCCCTTGGTCTCCAGGAAGGAGAAGAAGCAGCATTGTAGCCAGTAGGGGCTTCTGAGCAGGCTCTCTGGGGCCAATCCCCAAGGATGGGGCTCTGGCATCCGATGCCCCAAAGCGGTCAAAAGCTTCTTCTCCCCCAGTGCTGATCTTGCTGGGCCTTAGCTTTGGAGGGTAGGGGAGGGAGGGGAGGGAGAGGGTGGCTGAATGGGGAGGGCAGGAAGGGAGGGTCTGGGGGGAAGGGGCTGGGGAGTGGGGGTGGGAAGCAGTGCGTTGGGGGCCTCGTGTGTAAGTGTGAATAAATGTAGTTGTCTTGGAAAATGCTCTTGGGGCTGCTGCCTCTGTCCTCGGTGCTG